CACTACAGCCTCCACCTCCTGGACGCAACCCCCACCTCGGCCTCCCTAGTAACTAGGACTACAGGGCACAGGCCACCATGCCCAGTTTTGTATTTTTTGCAGAGACAGGATCTCGCTATGTTGCCCAGACTGGTCTCAAACTCCCGGGCTCAAGCGATTCTCCTGCCTGGGCCTCCCAGGCATGAGCCACCTAGCCCGGCCTGTATTATCTTTTCTGGAATTCATCTCGCTTACTGGATTGCCAGCCTCTTCTGGACAGCAATTTGTACTCCTAATTCGCTTATTATAGTATGTCAAAGCATTTATTGTTTAATCAAATTAGGGCAGATCAATGAGAAGTTACCCTTCGGATACACTGTCCCATGACTTCTCCGTCCACCGACAGTCCTTCTTAGGCCCTTGGCTTTCCCATGCCACTTATACAATCTTTCAAAACATTTGAGTGCGTACCATTTATATTATTCAAATACGAAAAGGGAAAGCGGTAGGCGCACATTTCAGGTACTCGTCAAAGATGAGTTGGACGCTGGAGATAAAATAAAAAATGGGCCTACCATTTAGGGAGGTGTGACGAAGTGACACCACTCTTCCGTTAAAACCCGAGGGCCCATTGGGTCACCTCCATTTTATTCAGGTTTCGGAATCTCGGTCATGTGAGCTAACTTAAAAGGCTCAAGAGTGGTTACCTGCCTACCCGTCATAATCACTTCCCAATTCCTTGAAAACTTCGGGTTCCTCGGCCGGCCGCCAGCGCCGGGCGGAGAATCGCCCTCCCTCCCACTGCCCAGACTGGAGCTGCCTGTTCCGTTCCACCCCGCCCCACCCCACTGCATGCTGGGAGTCGTAGTCCCGGCTGGCAGCGTCCGGAAGGACGGGAGGGCACGGGAGTGCAGCCCGCCCATGTGGCTACTGGAGGTCACGTTCCCTAACTGATCCCTTGGTTCTCTCGGGTGGAGCCTTCAGCGTGCACGGCGGGGTTTGACTTTGCCACCGTCTCTCTTCTGGGTTCCAATAAAGTTTTCCTCTTCCTCTCCTCGTACGGAGTTCAAGATGGCGGCCTCCTGGTCGCTCTTGGTTACCCTGCGCCCCTTAGCACAGAGCCCGCTGAGAGGGAGATGTGTTGGGTGCGGGGCCTGGGCCGCCGCTCTCGCTCCTCTGGCCACCGCCCCTGGGAAGCCCTTTTGGAAAGGTCAGTGACTGTGCCATGAGTAGTCCGAGCCGGAAAGTCTAAAATTTTATGTTTTTGTTTATAGCCTATACGGTTCAGACATCCGAGAGCATGACCCCAACTGCCACTTCAGAGACTTATTTGAAAGCTTTGGCCGTTTGCCATGGACCTCTGGACCACTATGATTTTCTGATCAAAGCTCATGAGCTAAAGGATGATGAACATCAAAGAAGAGTCATACAGTGTTTGCAGAAATTACACGAGGACCTTAAAGGATACAATATAGAGGCAGAAGGCCTTTTTTCAAAGGTGAGGCTTGTGTGATATGAAAGATTAAACAGGTAGAGATTTATAATTTGTTCTTAATTTGCAGCTTTTTTCAAGGAGCAAACCTCCAAGGGGCCTGTATGTTTATGGAGATGTTGGTAAGTGTGTTAAAATAAGTTTTGGGTGGGCAATAGTATTCTTAAAATTTTTTTTATTTTTAAGGTACAGGAAAAACAATGGTGATGGACATGTTTTATGCTTATGTGGAAATGAAGAGGAAAAAACGGGTTCATTTTCATGGTTTCATGCTAGATGTGCACAAAAGTAAGCAATGATCTGAAAGAAGTGATTTTTTCATTTCATCTGTGTTTAATTTCATGCATTTAAGGAATACATCGCCTTAAACAGAGTTTGCCAAAAAGGAAACCAGGATTCATGGCTAAATCATATGACCCAATAGCTCCCATAGCCGAAGAAATCAGCGAAGAAGCATGTCTCCTATGTTTTGATGAATTTCAGGTAAAGTAGAGATTTTTCATAGATATAGAATGTTAAAATAAAACAAATGTGTTGTTGTCAATAGGTCACTGACATTGCTGATGCCATGATTCTGAAACAGCTTTTTGAAAATCTGTTCAAAAACGGGGTCGTCGTTGTGGCAACATCCAACAGGCCACCGGAAGGTAAAAACAAACATTGTGCTAGTCTCATCCAATCCTCATGCATCTTCTCTTTCACCTCCTCCAGGTCCAGCTTTGGCATGAGGCCCTCCATCCAGAACATCATGGTCTGACTCAGCATATGCCATGCTCTGCTCTTCTCAGTGGTTGCCTTGTGCCCAGAACTCAGCCTAGATTTTTATTTTTATTTATTTTTGTTTTTTACTTTTTTATTTTTCAACTTCTGTCTTAGATTCAGGGGGTACACGTGCAGGTTTGTTACCTATATATATTGCATGATGCTGAAGTTTGGGGTACAAATGATCCCATCACCTAGGTACTGAGCATAGTATCTAACAGTTAGTTTTTCCACCCTTACCCGCTTCTACCCTTCCCCTCTAGTAGTCCCCCGTGTCTATCATTCCCATCTTTATGTCCATGAGTACCCGATGTCTAGCTCCCACTCATAAGTGAGAACATGTGGTATATGGTTTTTTTGTTCCTGCATTAATTCATTTAGGCTAATGGCCTCGAGCTGCATCCATGTTGCTGCAAAAGACATGATTTCATTCTTTTTATGGCTGTGTAGTACTCCTTGGTGTATATGTACCACATTTTCCTCATCCAGTCGTCATTAATGGGTACCTGGGTTGATGCTATGACTTTGCTATTGTGAATAGTGCTGTGATGAATGTGCAAATGCATGTCTTTTGGTAGAATGATTTGTTTTCTGTTGGATAGACACCCAGTAATGGGATTGCTGGGTCAAATGGTAGTTCTGAGATTTTTTTTTTTTTTTTTTGAGATGGAGTCTAGCTTTGTTACTCAGGCTGGAATGCAGTGACATGATCTCGGCTCTGCCTCCCAGGTTCAAGTGATTCTCCTGCGTCAGCCTCTCGAGTAGCTGGGACTACAGGCATGCGCCACCATGCCCGGCTAATTTTTGTAGTTTTAGTAGAAGATGGGGTTTCACCATATTGGCCAGACTGGTCTCGAACTCCTGACATCAAGTGATCCACTTGCCTCGGCCTCCCAAAGTGGTGGGATTACAGGCGTGAGCCACTGCGCCTGGCCGGTAGTTCTGTTTTAAGTTTTTTGAGATGTCTCCAAACTGCTTTCCACAGTGGCTGAACTAATTTACATTCCCACCAATGGTGTATAAGCATTCCCTTTTCTCCACAGCCTCACCAGCATCTGTTATTTTTTACTTTTTAATACAAGCCATTCTGACTGGTGTGAGATGGTATCTCATTGTGGTTTTCATTTGTGTTTCTCTCGTGATTGGTGATGTGGATTTTTTTTTATATGTTTGTTGGCCACTGTGTGTCTTCTTTTGAGAAGTGTCTGTTCATTTCTTTTGCCCATGTTTTAATGGAGTTATTTGTTTTTTGCTTGTTCAGTTGTTTAATTTGCTTATAGATTCTGGATATTAGACCTTTGTCAGATGCATAGCTTGCAAATATTTTATCCCTTTCTGTAGGTTGTCTCTTTACTCTGTGGATAGTTGCTTTTACTGTGCAGAAGTTCTTTAGTTTAATTAGGCCTTACTTACAAATTTTTGTTTTTGTTGCAATTGTTTTTGAGGACTTAGTAATAAATTGTTTCCCAAGACTGATATTCAGAATGGTGTTCCCTAGATTTTCATCTAGGATTCTTATAGTTTGAAGTCTTACGTTTAAATCTTTGATTCATCTTGAGTTAATTTTTGCATATGGTGAAAGGTCCAGTTTCATTCTTCGGCATATGGCTAGCCAGCTATCCCAGCATCATTTATTGAATAGGGAGTCCTTTCCCCATTGCTTATTTTTGTCAACTTTGTTGAATATCAAATGGCTTTAGGTGTATAGCTTTATTTCTGTGTTCCTTATTTCATTCCATTGGTCTATATGTCTGTTTTGGTACCAGTACCATGCTATTTTGGTTACCATAGCCTTATGGTATAGTTTGAAGTTGGTTAATGTGATGCCTTTGGCTTTGTTCCTTTTGTTTAGGGTTGCTTTGGTTATTTTGGCTCCTTTTTGGTTCCATATGAATTTTAGAATAGTTTTTTCCAAATCTGTGAAAAATGACATTGGTAGTTTGATAGGAATAGCATTGAATTCATAGATTGCTTTGGGCAGTATGGCCATTTTAATGACATAGATTCTTCCAATCCATGAGCCTGGAATATTTCTCCATTTCTTTGTGTCGTCTATGTCTTTTAGCAGTGTTTTGTAGTTCTCCTTGTAGAGATCTTTCTCCTCCTTGGTTAGATGTATTCGTAGGCATTTTTTGTGTGTATGGCTATTACAAATGGGATTGCATTCTTGATTTGGCTCTCAGTTTGAATGTTATTGGTGTATAGAAATGCTACTGATTTTTATATATTGATTTTGGTATCCTGAAACTTTCCTGAAGTTATTTATTAGTTCCAGGAGACTTTTGATGGAGTCTTTAGAGTTTTCAAGGTATAGAATCATACTGTCTGTGAAGAAAAATAGTTTGATTTCTCCTTTTCCAATTTGGATTCCTTTTATTTCTTCCTCTTGCCTGATTGCTCTGGCTAGCACTTACAGTACATGAATAGGAGTGGTGAGAGTGGACATCCTTTCTTATTCCAGTTCTCAAAGGGAATGCTTCCAGTTTTTGCCCATTTAGTATGATGTTGGCTGTGTTTATGTCATAGATGGCTCTTATTATTTTTTAGGTGTGTTCCTGCGGTGTCTAGTTTCTTGAGGGTTTTTATCATGAAAGGATGTTGGATTTTACTTAAAACTTTTTCTGCATCTATTGAGATGATTCTATGGTTTTTGTTTTTAATTCTGTCTATGTGGTGAATCACATTTATTGATTTGTGTATGTTGAACCAACCTTGCATCCCAGGACTGAGGCCTACTTGATTATCATGAATTAACTTTTTTTGGTGTGTTGTTGAATTCAGTTTTCTAGTATTTTTTGAGGATTTTGGTATCTGTGCCCATCAGGGATATCAGCCTTTTTATTGTCTCTTTGCCAGGTTTTGGTACTAGGGTGATACTGGCTTTGTAGAATGAGTTAGGGAGGAGTCTCTCCTCAGTTTTTTGAAATAGTTTCAGTAGAATTGGTACCGGCTCTTCTTTGTATGTCTGGTAGAATTTGTGTGAATCCATTTCTGGTCTAGGGCTTTTTTGGATTAGTAGGTTTTTAATTATTGATTCAATTTTGGAACTTGATATTGGTCTGTTTGGTGTTTCGATTTCTTTCTGATTCAATCTTGGGAGATTGTATGTTTCCAGGAATTAATCCATTTCCTCTAGATTTTCTAGTTTGTGTGCATAGAGGTGTTCATATTAGTCTCTGAGGATCTTTTGTATTTCTGTGGGATTGGTTGGAATGTCACCTTTGTCATTTCTGATTGTGCTTATTTGGATTTTCTCTCTCTTTTTCTTTTTTAATCTAGCTAGCAGTCTATAGATCTTGTTTATCCTTTCAAAGAACCAACTTTTGGTTTCGCTGATTCTTTGTGTGGATTTTTGAGTCTCAATTTTGTTCAGTTGTGCTCTGATTTTAGTTTTCTTCTGCTAGCTTTGGGGTTAGTTTGTTTTTGTTTTTTTCTAGTTCTTCTAGGTGTGATGTTGGATTGTTGATTAGTATCTCTGGGATATGGCTTTTGCTATATCGCAGAGATTTTGGGATATTGTGTCTTTGTTTTTATTTATTTCAAAGAATCTTTTGATTTCAGCCTTGATTTTATTGTTTACCCCAAAGTCATTCAGGAGCAAGTTGTTTAATTTCCATGTAATTGTGTGGTTTTGAGAGATCTTCTTGGTATTGATTTCTATTTTTATTCTACTGTGGTCCAAGAGTATGGTTGATATGATTTTGATTTTTAAAAAATTTATCAAGACTTGCTTTATGATTGAGCATGTGGTTAATCTTGGGGTATGTTCTGTGTGCAGATGAGAAGAATGTATATTTGTGGTCGATATATAGAGTATTCTGTACATATCTATTAGTCCAATTGGTCAACTGTTAAGTCCAGAATGTCTTTGTTAATTTCCTGTCAGTGGGGCGTTGAAGTCCCCTACTATTATTGTGTGGCTCTCTAAGTCTTTTTGTAAGTTTATAGGTACTTGTTTTATGAATCTGGATGCTCCGATGTTGGATACATATATATTTAGGATAGTTAACTTTTATTGAATATAACCCTTTATCATTATGTAATGCCCTTCTTTGTATGTTTTTGCCGTTGTTGGTTTAAAGTCTATTTAATCTGATAATAAGATTTTTTTGGTCTTTTTTTTCTGCCTTTTTTTTTGGTTTTCTTTTTGCATGGTAGATCTTTCTCCACCCCTTTACTTGGAGCGTATGGGTGTCATTACATGTGAGATGCGTCTCTTGAAGACAACAGATGGATGGGTCTTGTTTCTTTATCCAACTTGCCACTCTTTGCCTTGTAAGTGGGGCATTTAGACCATTTACATTCAAGGTTAATATTGATATGTGAAGTTTTGATCCTATTGTGAAGTTGTTAGCTGTTTGCTTTGTAGTTTCTATTGTTTTTTTCTTTATAGGGTCTGTGGGCTATGTACTTAAGTGTGTTTTTGTGGTAGCAGGTATCATTCTTTTATTTCCATATTTAGGACTCCCTTAGGGATCTATTGTAAGGCTGCTCTAGTGGTAACACATTCCTTTGGCACTTGCTTGTCTGGAAAAGATTTTATTTCTTCTTTGCTATGAAACTTAATTTGGCAGAATATGAAATTCTTGGTTGGAGTTTCTTTTCTTTAAGAATGCTGATAATTGGCTCCCAATCTCTCCTGGTTTGCAAGGTTTCTGCTGACAGGTCCACTGTTAGCCTGATGGGGTTCCTTTTGTACATAATCTGCCCCTTTTCTCTAGCTGCCTTTAAGATTTTTTCTTTAACACTGACCTTGGACAGTATGGTGACTATATATGTCTTGGTGATGTTCATTTTGTATATAGTATCTTGCAGGTGTTCTCTGGATTTCTTGTGTCTGGATGTCTACCTCCCTGGCAAGATAAGGAAAGTTTCCTTTTTTTTTTTTTTGACATTTTTCACAAATTTATTTATCCATGTTCTAAGGACTAGGGAAGTTTTCTTGAATTATTGCCTCAAATATATTTTCCAAGTTGTTTGCTTTTTCTCCTTCTCTCTCAGGAATGCCAATAATTTGAAGGTTTGGTTGCATTACATAATCCCACATTTCTCAAATAATTTACTTATTTTACTTATTTTTAAAAATTCTTCTTTTTTTTTTTTTTGGTCAGATTGGGTTCGTTCAAAAGACCAGTCTTGAAGTCCTGAAATTCTTTCTTCTGCTTGGTCCAGTCCATTTATAAAGCTTTCAATTTTATTTTGAAATTCCTTAAGTGAGCTTTTTAATTCTAGAGGCTCTGATTGATTTCTTTTTGAGATGTTTATCTCTTCATTTCCTGGATTGCTTTAGAAGTTTCTTTGTCTCAATTTTTAACTTTGTCTTGGATCTCCATGAGCTTCCTTGCAAGCCATGCTTTGAAGTTGTTTTTTTGTTTGTTTGTTTGTTTGTTTTTTTGATACAGAGTCTCACTCTGCTGCCCAGGCTGGAGTGCAGTCATGTAATCTGAGCTTACTGCAACCTCCACCTCCCAGGTTCAAGTGATTCTCTGCCTCAGCTTCCTGAGTAGCTGGGATTACAGGCACATGCCACCACGCCCAGCTAATTTTTGTATTTTTAGTAGAGATGGGGTTTCACCATATTGGCCAGGCTGGTCTCGAACTCCCGACCTCAGGTGATCTGGCCACCTTGGCCTCCCAAAGTGCTGGGATTACAGGCATAAGCCACCACACCCGGCCTATGCTTTGAGTTCCTTATCTGTTATTTCTGAGTTTCTATTTTGGTTAGGTACCATTGCTGGAGATCTAGTGAAATTTTTTGGTGGTGTCACTACCTTCAGCTTTTTCATGGTGCCAGAATTCTTGTGCTGGTTCCTTCTCATCTGGAGACCCTGGCACTTCTGATTTTTGTAATTATTTTCATGCACGTAGGATTTTTTTCTTTTTCTTTTTTTTCCCTGTAATGTTGTTGTTATTATTATTATTATTATTAATTCTTCTTTCCTTTCCCTTTTCCCTGCTTGCCTAGGGGATGTGACTGTAGAGAATGCTTGGTAAGATCTTTTGGCTTTGCTTGAACAGCCCTATGCTGCTGCTGCTGCTCTTCTCCTTCTCCTTCTTCTTTTTTTTTTTTTTTTTTTTGGAGATAGAGTCTCACTTAGTCACCCAGACTGGAGTGCAGAGTGCAGTGGCCTGATCTTGGCTTACTACAACCTCCTCCTCCCAGGTCTGAGCAATTCTCCTGCCTCAGCCTCCTGAGTAGCTGGGATTGCAGGCACCCACTACCATGCCTGGCTAAGTTTTGTATTTTTAGTAGAGACAGGGTTTCACCTTGTTTGCCATACTGGTCTTGATCTCCTGACCCAAGTGATCCGTCCACCTTAGCCTCCCAAGGTGCTGGGATTACAGGCATGAGCCACCGCGCCCGGCTGCCCTATGTACTTCTTTCAGCATGTTTTATATTGGGCTGTGGAGTTTGTCTTACAAGCCTGTAGATGGCATGCACAGGTGAGAGCCAGCTACAGCCAGTGTGTTTGGGTATATACTTGATCCTTATTTACTGGCAGAAGCTCTCTGTTGCTCCAGGCGATTAGCTGATTTGTAGAATGCACAGTGGTCTGCACTCCTTGTTCAGCTCTGGTGGTGACAGGGGTTGGGAGGGTGGCAATGGGAGCCGTGAAGGGCAGAGGCAGACCTGGCAAATCTGCCTGCAGGTCCCCTGATGGTAGGCACAAGCACTAGTGCCAAGAGAGAATCCAGTGGGTGACCATGAGGTACCCAAAGGTTTTCCTAGGTGTGGAGCTGGGAAACCTGCTCAGCTCCAAATTCTCTGCATGAGGATGAGGAGATGCCCTAAGCTCCTCATCCAGGAGAGTGGGTGCTCCAGATGCCTGGCGCACTGCCTGGACATGGAGCAGAGAGGGTCTTGCTGCACTATGATCTATACCCAGGAAGCGTGGGGCAGCTTAGGCTGCTGAACCAGATGAGAGGGTGCTCTGAATGCCTGGAGATCTGCCTGGTTGTGAGGCAGAGAGGGCCTCTCCATACCAGACTCTCTGCACAGGAAGAGTGGGGCAGGTCAAGCTGCCGATCCAGGTGAGTGATGCTCCAGATGCCTGGAGATTTGCCTGGGCATGGAGCAGAGAGGGCCCCCGTGCACCAAGATCTTTACACAGGAGGGGTGGGGCAACTTAGGCTGCTGGAACGTGCACGCAGGTGGTCTGAATGCCTGGAGATCTTCCTGGGCATGTAACAGAGAGGGTCCCCCTGCACCAGGATCTCTGTTCAGGAAGGGTGGGGCAGCTTAGGCTGCTGAACCCGGCAAACAGGTGTTCTAAGTGCCTGGAGATCTGCCTAGGTGTGAAGCAGAGAGAGCCTCGCAGCACCGCAATCTGTGTCCAGGAAGGGTGGGGTGGCTTGGGCTACTGGTTCAGGCAAGTACGTATTCCAAATGCCTGGATTTCTGCCTGGGGTTGGAAGAGAGAGGGCCCTGCTGCACCATGATCTCAGGGAAGCAGAGTGGGGCACCCAATAATGGCACACACAGATCAGTTGCAGGTTTCCAAGCTGGCCCTGGCTGCAAGTCTCGCCACCCAGGAGAAACTGCAGCTGTAGCAGCTCTCTTCCGTGCCAGGCTTGTGACAGGGGAGAGCACAATTCCAGCACCTACTGCTGAAGCACTTTCCACAGTTCTGGATGTGGAGGCCCCCTATCCAACTCTGGAGCAGGTGTTCCAATCTCTGGCCTGAGACTAAAATGCCCATACAGCCATGCTGCAGGTCACCAAAGAATGGCCGAGATTAAAAATGGTGTCCTGCTCTCAGTCTCAGATCTGGGAAAATGCCTGCAGCATTTCCCAGTGTCTTTCCTTCACAGTGTCTCCAATCCTCTCCTCAAGTTAACTCTCGGGCTTGGGAGAAGCAAAATGCTTTCCCTTGGCCTGGGTTGCTTGGATCCCCAGTGGAAAGGTGAGTCACAGAGGAGACTTCTTCCTTTCTCACATACTGGGGCTTCACTCATCTCTATCAGCTGGATGCTATCATGGGGGCTGTTTTCTGGCATTCTCCTCCGTGGGTTCTGGGATGTCCTTTATGATTCTGGTAGATTTCCATTTTCCTCCTTGAATTAAAACTCACAGAGTTTATCTTTATATACTATCTTGCTATTTCCAAGTGTCTGAGGCAGGCTGAAAGCCGCTAATCCACCATCTTGGAAAAAAGCCAACCAAAAACACTCATTTTATATTTCATGGGACAATCTGGTTAAGGCTCTTGAACCTGAAATAAAGAGGATCTTGGATCAGATCCATAGGAATAGGAAATTATTTGAAAAGTTTCAGATAAAATATACACAGAGAGAGTTCGTATTTAATTTCTTATTTTTATAAAGCTTCAAGTAAATTATTCATTCAGCAATTTTGTCATTTAGGTAAATATCTTAATGTCTACATACAAGTAGATACATTTTTACTTTTCTTTTTTTTTTTTAATCAGAAGAGACCTGGATTATGGTTTTTACTTTTCAAAGATTCTAGTGTCAGGACCTGGGTGCATTTGCACATGTCTGTCATCCTAGCTACTTGGGAGGCTGAGGCAGGAGAATCGCTTGAGTCCAGGAGTTCAAGGCTACAGTGAGCTACAGTCATGCCTATGAATAGCCACTGACTCTAGCCTGGACAACATAGGAAGACCTTGTCTCTGGAAAAAAAAAAATTATAGTGTCAAGTCATCAGAATAGCTAGAAACAAAAATCCATGATTTGAAATTTCACATACGTGATTCTCACGTTTTAGGTACTGCAATAAAATTTTGTTAATTTCATGACATTCCAATAGGGAAATATAATACGACTGATTTAAGTGGATGAAGACTCTGACAACAAATTAATAATAGACTAGTAGGTTAAATTAGTTAAACATTTGAAATTAAATTAATAGTTCAACTTGAGAAATTTATTCAATCAAAAATAGAAATACATTTTTATGGGGAAATAGACTACATGAATTGAAATGACTATGCTTCTTTGGCAGATTAACAGAAGGTGCTAAAAATGTCCCATGCTGACTGACCCTAGAACTGTAAGAGCAGTGAACTTTGGAGTTTCTGGTTTTTATTCACTGTTTTTTTTTTTTTTTTTTTTGAGATGGAGCTTTGCTCTTGTTGTCCAGGCTGGAGTGCAATGGCACAGTCTCGGCTCACTGCAACCTCTGCCTGCCAGGTTTAAGCGATTTTCCTGCCTCAGCCTCCCGAGTAGCTGGGATTACAGGCACGCGCCACCACACCTGGCTAATTTTGTATTTTTAGTAGAGACGGGGTTTCTCCATGTTGGTCAAGCTGGTCTCGAACTCCCGACCTCAGGTGATCCACCCGCCTTGGCTTCCCAAAGTGCTGGGATTACAGGTGTGAGCCACCGCGCCTGGCTATTCACTGTTTATTATAATGAAAATGCATTAGATAGCATTAGAATGTCAAAATAATACTATTTTTCTTAGATTATCAGGCAATGGCATTATGTGATTCCTACTCAGACCAGCATATTCATACTAAATAAAAGACTGAATATCACTAGAAAGTTGGCTAACAGTTATGGGTATGCACGTACACACACATACTAATTTTAATTTATTATTTTAATGCTTCTAGGGGGAAAAAATACAATGTTCATCACCTTAAAGGCCGACAAAGCATTTGGCAAAATTCAACATTTCTTCATAGAATCACTTCATAAAATATAAGTAAATGAATAGTTCCTTAATATGAATACCAAATGTATGTATCTTAGTTAAAAAGTCTGAATTATGCTTAGCAGGGAAACTATGGAGGCATTTCTGTCACAGTTATGAACACATCCAGGATGACAATGATTACTTTTTAATATTGAACTAAAGTACAGACAGATTATGACAACAACTAGGTGGGAAGTGAGGGAAACTAGGAAAAAGCCACATATCTTGATTGTAGAGTTGCATCAGAATTAGACCTTGTTCAAGATTATATACACGTGCTTAAGAAAATACCCTAATATGAGAACAACAAAAGATACTGCAGCAATAAATCTAATTCTTAAAAGGTGAAAGAAGCTGAGTGCCGTGGCTTATGCCTTATAATCCCATCACTTTGGAAGGCCAGGTGGGTGGATCACTTGAGGCCAGGAGTTGGAGACCAGCTTGGCCCACATGGTAAAACTCTGTCTCCACTAAAAATACAAAAAAATTTGTGGTGGTGCGCACCTGTAATTCTAGCTACTCAGGAAGCTGAAGCATGAGAATTGTTTGAACCCAGGAGGCGGAGGTTGCAGTGAACTGAGATCAGGCCACTACACTCCAGCCTGGGCAACAGAGCGAGTCTGTCTGAGTACATAAATAAATAAATTAAATTAAATTAAAAAGGTGAAAGAATAACATCCTTTTACAGATGATCTACTAGAGCAAAGAGAAGTATGTTTTAGGAATTTTTTGTTTTATATTATTCAAAAATCAGGAAAACATAGACTCTGCAATACAGATGATCCAAGCTGAGAAAAGACAACAGATTGAGCTGAAAACTGATTTACTGAGATCAGCTGTGATAAAAGAAAGCAAAATGAAATAGAAAGAGATTGAATTAATTAAAATTAAATAAATTAAAATTTTCAGTAGAAGCACTGAACTGTAGACTTAAAACTGAAGAAAGTGAAATCGGTCATGTAGGAAAACTAACATAAGAAGCTCTGCCAGAATACAGAAATAGAATAATAGAATGATGAAGAAAGGAAAAAGTCCTTTGGTTATAAATGATAATTTTGTTCCCTTTGCAGGGAGAGTTTACAGATCTTGAGGGGCAGTGTCATCAGTTGTAACACTGGTAATTGGAGACAGATACAGTCGAGCATTTTAGAATTTGAAATATGCCTTCTGCTTTTCAAATTACTTGAAAATCTTTTCTACAAAAGTAGAAAAGATGAAAGATCAAAGAAAAAATATTTCTTAGAGCAAAAGCTAGAAAACAGCAAAAAAGTATGAACAAAAAATGTGAAACAAGATCAGATATTTCACTGACAGGGAATATAAATGGGTTGAGTTCCCTATTAAAAACGAAAACCTCTTCAGTATATGTAAGGCCATAGCCAAATGATCTTTCTGCAGGTAATAATGATAAATTCTGAGCAAAATACTCTACACAACTATGTGAAGGTCCTGGAGAGTAAAAAAAAAAAAAAAAAAAGGCTGGCAGATTCTTGAGGAAAGACAACACTTGGAAGAATGTCCAGCATGGAGAGTTTCCTGTTTTTCATGATACCAGCCTCAGGGCAGGGTAAAGTCAGTGCTGCATTGATACCTGCTATTCTCATAGAAAATCCAGTCTTTCTGGCCTGAAAAACCAGATGACAGAGTTTGCGGTAAGAACTACTGCTGGAAAATGAGAAATGGATCCCAGAGAGAACTAGATTGGTATAGCCTGAGGTTCTGTGTGTAACCCCTGCCCAAATCTCAGACTGACTTCTGAACCATGCATATGCAGGGCAGACTAACAGCTACCCAACTAGGGGTAGGTCCAGAACTGAGATTTGAGTTGCTGCCCAAGAGAAGAGTTTGTAGTTTGAATCCAAGCAAGATAATTGCCTACTAAAGCAAAAATATCAACATTCTTCAGTGAAGAAAATGAAATTCACAGTATAACATTCACGAGGTCCAGGATACAATCCAAAATTGAAAATGAGGAAAATGTGTCCCATTCTGAAGACAAAAAGCAGTTAACAGAGACTATCCCCCAATATGAACTGGATTAGCAGACAACTATTATAAAGCAGCTGGGGAAGCAATTGCTGGGAGAGGGTGAGGTAAAGAAAATATGTTCAGAATGAGTGAAAAGACAAGAAATCTCAGCAGAGAACTGAAATCATAAAAAATTTAAATTCTAGAACTATAAAATATAATATCTTATATAAAAATTCACTTGATGGGCTTAATAGCAGAATGGAGATAACAGAGGAAAGGTTCAAATAACTTAAAATTATCCCATGTAAAGAATAGAAAGAGAATAATTAGAAGAAAAGAAACAGAGCATTAGGAATGTGAGGAACTGTGCAAGCTTCTAACATATTTCCAATTAGAATCCCAGAAGACAAAGAGGAGAGAATGAGGCAGAAAAACTTTTGAAAAAACAGTGACTGAAAAATTTCCAAATCTGAAACACATAAATTTATAGATTCCAGAAACTTAGTGAACTTAAAGCAGAATAAATTAAGCACACTTTAGTAAAACTGCTAAAAACCTAAGGTAAAGAGCAAATCTAGAAAGCAACCAGAGAAAACGTGACACATTAAATATAGAGGTTTTGGGAACAGGCCCCCAAAATCTGGCCATAAACTGGCCCAAAACTGGCCATAAACAAAATCTCTGCAGCACTGTGACACATTTGTGATGGCCATGATGCCCACGCTGAAGGTTGTGGGTGTACTGGAATGAGGGCAAGGAACACCTGGCCCACCCAGGGCGGAAAACCGCTTAAGGCGTTCTTAAACCACAAATGATAGCATGAGTGATCGATGCCTTAAGGACATGTTCTTGCTGCAGATAACTAGCCAGAGCCCATCCCTTTATTTCAGCCCATCCCTTTGTTTCCCATAAGGAATACTTGTAGTTAATCTATAATCCATAGAAAAAATGCTTATCACTGGCTTGCTGTCAATAAATATGTGGGTAAATCTCTGTTCGAGGCTCTCAGCTCTGAAGGCTGTGAGACCACTGATTTCCCACTCCACACGCTATATTTCTGTACGTGTGTCTTTAATTTCTCTAGCGCCGCTGGGTTAGGGTCTCCACAAGCGAGCTGGTCTCTGCATGGAGGAGTGATGATTGGGAACTGATGACTTCTGTTAGAAACTTTGGAGCTCAGAGACAGTGGAACATCTTTAAAATGTTGAGAGGAAGAACCATCAACTTAGAATCTTATTCTAGAACTTCCTGCGAGAATGAAGACAGTAGCTCACACCTGTAATCCCAGTGCTTTGGGAGGCTGAGGCAGGAGGATTGCTTGGGGCTAGGAGTTTAAGACCTACCTGAGCAACATAGTGAGACCCCATCTCTACAAGAAATTTAGAAAAAATTAGCTGGTGTGGTGGCACATGCCTGCAGTGGGAGCTTCTCAGGAGGCTGAGGTTGGGGAATCACTTGAGCCCACAAATTTGAGGCTGCAGTGAGCTATAATTGTGCCACTGCACTCTAGCCTGGGCAACAGAATGAGACTCTGTCTCTCAAATAAATAAATAAAAGAATGAAGGCAAAATAAAGACATTCTAAGATTAAAAAGAAAAATGCCTCTCCTGGGCATGGTGGCTTATGCCTGTAATCTCAGCACTTTGGGAGGCCAAGGCGGGTGGATCACCTGAGGTCAGAAGTTTGAGACCAGCCTGGCCAACATGGTGAAACCCTGTCTCTACCAAAAATACAAAATTAGCTGGGCATGGTGGCGCATACCTGTAATCCCAGCTATTTGGGGGGCTGGGGCAGGAGAATCGCTTGAACTTGAGAGGCAGAGGTTGCAGTGAGCCAAGATAGTGCCATTGCACTCCAGCTTAGACAACAAGAGCAAAACTCCATCTCAAAAAAAAAAAGAAAAGAAAAGAAAAGAAAAATACCTAAGAGAATTTATCACCAACAAACTTGTACTACAAGAGATTCCAAAACATGTTCTTCAGGTAGAAGGAAAATAATGGGTGGGTACTTCAGTGATGAAGAAGTGAAATGCATCAGAAATGAAAATGGTGAATAGTGGGGTAAATATAAGCACTAGTTTTTTCTCTTAGTTTCTTTAAAATGTAATTGATTGTTTTACATAAAACTATAGTGTTGTCTTATAGAGTTTATAGTGTATGTAGATGTGATACATGTGACACCAGTAGCAGAAAGGGGGATGTTTAGTTGGTTCTATACGAATGCAGTGTTTCTACATTTTTTTGAAGTGATATGATATTCTAAGTAGAGCATGAAAAGCTAAGGATGTATATTGTAATCATAGAACAACAACTAAAATAAAGGCTGATAGATTAAATTAAAAAGGAATTTTAAAATGTATTCAAATAATCCAAAAAATGTAGGCAAAAAGTAAAAGAAGGGACAGAAGGAAAACAAATAATAAAATCATGGACCTAAATATTAAATGTTAATGAACATTCCAATTAAAAGGTAGAGATTATCAGAACAAATTTAAAAAATACCAAGAGATATACTTTAAAAATAAAGACACAGATAGATCAAAAGCAATTGTATGCAAAAAGATATAGCATCCAAACAGTAATGATACGATGGCTAACATGGATGTATTAGTGCCAGATTAAATAAACTTCAGGAAAAGCTGGGCTTCTCTTTCACAGCAAAGATGGATTCTGAGGTGGATGGGGAGTTCAGCTTCCCAGGGTGGCTTCCCAAGGTGGCGAAGGCTGTGGCCACACCATGGTCTCAGATGCTGAGGCAGGCCTATGTGACTGCCAGTGGGTAGGCCATGGTGAGTGGAGAAAACAGGCAGTTGTCCCCTCTGCATGCCCTGCACATACACCTGGGCTATGGGCCCCACCAGCGGATGTTTGTGCAGGGCTCAGCCTTTCCCTCGTTGGTTTCTGGCAGAACTAGGCCTGTGTCCCTTGTTCCTGGGCCATAGTGCTGAAGTTTGTCTTCTAGGGATTAGGTTGTAGATAAATCAAGTATTGTATGGTGGCTTGTGGAAGACAGTTTTGACTCTAAGATCAGTTCAACAACCGTTAGCTTCAGCTATAATCATTTATGATATCAAAAAGAAGAAATATTTTCAACATTAAGGAATTGATTACATGATTTTTAAGTTTTTTTTCTTTCTTGTATCAAGGGACAAGTCATAGATTAAAAAATTTTTGACAGCAAGCCCTATCTAATTTTATAGTTGACAAATGTGTGCTATTATCACAAAGGAGAAGTCAGAGAAAGATGCTACAGACTGCGCCAATTCATTCATACAATTTTTCTGTAGTTCAAAAACCACAATGTCTCACATTGTCTAGCAGCTAGAATTTTTTTATTTATTTATTTTTTTTTTTAGTTTAAGAAAAGCAAAAGACCACAGTGAACTTAAATGAACTCTTTAAACAAATGAGTTGAATAATTCCATCCACTTACACTAACACCCCATCTGGTAGTAAGGCCTTTAGACTCCAAAGACAATCTAGAGGCAAAGTGGAAGCTATTGTTGGCTGAGCCTCAGTCACTCATACTTCATAATGAAATAGATAGTTTTAAAAGTTAACAGGATGATTCTGGTCACTGCCATTAGTTTGTACATGGGTTTTGGGTCTTTTTCACACACAAAGGATTCCCAGAAATGTCTAAGTTTTGTTCTCTTTATCATTTTTTATTGCGTCTATTTGATTCTTCTCTCTTTTCTTCTTTATTAGTCTTGCTAGCGCTCTATCAATTTTGTTGATCCTTTCAAAAAACCAGCTCCTGGATTCATTAATTTTTTGAAGGGTTTTTTGTGTCTCTATTTCCTTCAGTTCTGCTCTGATTTTAGTTATTTCTTGCCTTCTGCTAGCTTTTGAATGTGTTTGCTCTTGCTTTTCTAGTTCTTTTAATTGTGATGTTAGGGTGTCAATTTTAGATCTTTCCTGCTTTCTCCTGTGGGCATTTAGTGCTATAAATTTCCCTCTGCACACTGCTTTGAATGTGTCCCAGAGATTCTGGTATGCTGTGTCTTTGTTCTTGTTGGTTTCAAAGAACATCTTTATTTCTGCCTTCATTTCGTTATGTACCCAGTAGTCATTCAGGAGCAGGTTGTTCAGTTTCCATGTAGTTGAGCGGTTTTGAGTGAGTTTCTTAATCCTGAGTTCTAGTTTGATTGCACTGTGGTCTGAGAGACAGTTTGTTATAATTTCTGTTCTTTTACATTTGCTGAGGAGAGCTTTACTTCCAACTATGTGGTCAATTTTGGAATAGGTGTGGTGTGGTGCTGAAAAAAATGTATATTCTGTTGATTTGGGGTGGAAAGTTCTGTAGATGTCTATTAGGTCTGCTTGGTGCAGAGCTGAGTTCAATTCCTGGGTATCCTTGTTAACTTTCTGTCTTGTTGATCTGTCTAATGTTGACAGTGGGGTGTTAAAGTCTCCCATTATTATTGTGTGGGAGTCTAAGTCTCTTTGTAGGTCACTCAGGACTTGCTTTATGAATCTGGGTGCTCCTGTATTGGGTGCATATATATTTAGGAGAGTTAGCTCTTCCTGTTGAATTGATCCCTTTACCATTATGTAATGGCCTTCTTTGTCTCTTTTGATCTTTGTTGGTTTAAAGTCTGTTTTTTGAGAGACTAGGATTGCAACCCCTGCCTTTTTTTGTTTTCCATTTGCTTGGTAGATCTTCCTCCATCCTTTTATTTTGAGCCTGTGTGTGTCTCTGCACGTGGGATGGGTTTCCTGAATACAGCACACTGATGGGTCTTGACTCTTTATCCAATTTGCCAGTCTGTGTCTTTTAATTGGAGCATTTAGTCCATTTACATTTAAAGTTAATATTGTTATGTGTGAATTTGATCCCGTCATTATGATGTTAACTGGTTATTTTGCTCGTTAGTGGATGCAGTTTCTTCCTAGCCTCGATGGTCTTTACAATTTGGCATGATTTTGCAGTGGCTAGTACCAGTTGTTCCTTTCCATGTTTAGTGCTTCCTTCAGGAGCTCTTTTAGGGCAGGCCTGGTGGTGACAAAATCTCTCAGCATTTGCTTGTCTGTAAAGTATTTTATTTCTCCTTCACTTATGAAGCTTAGTTTGGCTGGATATGAAATTCTGGGTTGAAAATTCTTTCCTTTAAGAATGTTGAATATTGGCCCCCACTCTCCTCTGGCTTGTAGAATTTCTGCCGAGAGATCCGCTGTTAGTGTGATGGGCTTCCCTTTGTGGGTAACCCGACCTTTCTCTCTGGGTGCCTTTAACATTTTTTCCTTCATTTCAACTTTGATGAATCTGACAATTACGTGTCTTGGAGTTGTTTTTCTCGAGGAGTATCTTTGTGGCGTTCTCTGTTTTTCCTGAATTTGAATGTTGACCTGCCTCGCTAGGTTGGGGAAGTTCTCCTGGATAATATCCTGAAGAGTGTTTTCCAACTTGGTTCCATTCTCCCTTTCACTTTCAGGTACACCAATCAGACGTAGATTTGGTCTTTTCACATAGTCCCATATTTCTTGGAGGCTTTGTTCATTTCTTTTTACTCTTTTTTCTCTAAACTTCTCTTCTCGCTTCATTTCAGCTTCATCACTGATATCCTTTCTTCCAGTTGATTGAATCGGCTACTGAAGCTTGTGCATTCATCATGTAGTTCTCATGCCATGATTTTCGGCTCCATCAGGCCATTTTAGGACTTCTCTACACTGGTTATTCTAGTTAGCCATTCGTCTAATCTTTTTTCAAGGTTTTTAGCTTCTTTGAGTTGGGTTCGAACTTCCTCCTTTAGCTTGGAGAAGTTTGATCGTCTGAATCCTTCTTCTCTCAACTTGTCAAAGTCATTCTCTGTCCAGCTTTGTACCGTTGCTAGCGAGGAGCTGCGTTCCTTTGGAGGGGGAGAGGTGCTCTGATTTTTAGAATTTTCAGCTTTTCTGCTTGTTATTTCCCCATCTTTGTGGTTTTATCTACCTTTGGTCTTTGATGATGGTGACTTACAGATGGCGTTTTGGTGTGGATGTCCTTTCTGTTTGTTAGTTTTCCTTCTAACTGTCAGGACCCTCAGCTGCAGGTCTGTTGGAGTTTGCTGGAGGTCCACTCCAGACGCTGTTTGCCTGGGCATCAGCATTGGAGGCTGCAAACAGCGAATATTGCTGAACAGCAAATGTTGCTGCATGATCATTCCTCTGGAAGCTTCGTCTCAGAGGGGTACCCACTGTGTGAGGTGTCAGTCTGACCCTGCTGGGGGGTGCCTCCCAGTTAGGCTGCTCCTGGGTCAGGGACCTACTTGAGGAGGCAGTCTGTCCTTTCTCAAATCTCAAACTCCATACTGGGAGAACCACTACTCTCTTCAAAGCTCAGTTGGAAATGCAGAAATCACCCGTCTTCTGCGTCGCTCACGCTGGGAGCTGTAGACTGGAGGTGTTCCTATTCGGCCATCTTGGAACCCCCATCACCCCACAATTTCTTTATGTATTTGTTGATTGATGGGCATTTGGGCTGGTTCCGTATTTTTGCAATTGCGAATTGTGCTGCTATAAACATGCATGTGCAGGTATCTTTTTTGTATAATGACCTCTTTTCCTCTGGGTAGATATCCAAGAGTGGGAGGTAGATACCCAAGAGTGGGATTGCTGGATCAAATGGAATTTCTACTGTTAATTCTTTAAGGAATCTTCACATTAGTGGTTGTACTAGTTTACATTCCCACCAGCAGTGTAGAAGTGTTCCTTTTTTACCGCATCCACACCAACATCTATTATTTTTTGATTTTTTGATTATGGCCATTCTTGCAGGAGTAAGGTGGTATTGCATTGTGGTTTTGATTTGCATTTCCCTGATCATTAGTGATGTTGAGCATTTTTTCATGTTTGTTGGCCATTTATGTACCTTCTTTTGAGAATTGTCTATTCATGTCCTTAGCCCACTTTTTGATGGGATTATTTATTTTTTTCTTGCCAACTTGTTTGAGTTCCTTGTAGATTCTGGATATCAGTCCTTTGTCAGTTGTATAAATTGTGAAGATTTTCTCCCACTCTGTGCGTTGTCTGTTTACTCTGCTGACTGTTCCTTTTGCTGGGCAGAAGCTCTTTAGTGTAGTTAAGTCCCACCTATTTATCTTTGGTTTTATTGCATATGCTTTTGGTTTCTTGGTCATGAAGTCTTTGTCTAAGCCAATGTCTAGAAGGGTTTTTTTGATGTTATCTTCTGGAATTTTTTGGATGAAACATTTTAAAAAGCCATGCAACAGAATGCGTTTCTAGAGGATGCATTTCTTGGTCCCTCAACTGCTTCATGTCTTTTCTCACCTAAAAAGTAATAATAATAAAAATACAGCGTACAGTACAAGGCTCAACATTGTAGGTAGAGACTGAAAGCCTGCCATTGTTAATGTTGTTTGCAACCAGCGTAGGTGTTCTGATGATGCTACCATGCTGCTTACTTACCATGAACACATTATTTTTTATTGTATTAATGATATGTCATATTTTTTCCTGTTGAGTATTTATATGTGAATAAGTATAAGAAAATGATTGCTGTGCTTGCTTTGGAAGCACATATATTAAAATTGGAATGATACAGAGAAGATTAGCATGGCTTCTGCACAAGGATAAGTTTTATTTAAAAGATGTAAAATTTTTTAAAAAAGAAAATGTTTGCTTATTGGTAGCATATAAAGACAGGAATGATGGTGATGCTTAACAACCACAGATTGTCCTCATGGGTGGCAGAGATAGTGATACCTTCGCTTTCTGATCATTAAATGTACACAGTCTTTGTTTCATGCACAAAATTATTAAAAATATTGTATAAAATTACTTTTAGGTGATGTATATAAGTTATATATGGAACATAAATGAATTTCTTGTTTAGACTTGGGTCTTACTTATTATGATTTGTGTACAGTGCCTGGCAAATTGTGTAGCTTCTAGTAGGTATTCTGTAAATCTTGGTTCCTCTTTTTATTTATCTGTTGTCTTCAGCACTCGTTTCAGTGAAGACATAGTAGAATTCATCAATGTGTGTTGAATTGAATATCAAGCTATAATATACTATCAAATGGGAACATTTAATGAGCTGTACTACCTACAGATTTAGTAAATTGTTGTTTGAACTTTAGTTCTTTTAAAAGAAGCTATTTCAGCAACAGCTGCTTAAATAGTCTATAGGTAGTCTTTTCTTTTAGTCTGTAATACAATAAGAATCTCCTAGAAGGATAAATCAAATTGGTTCCATGAAACCATAAAATTATTGTGTGATAATTTATAGGAAACCTCCTTTAACAACATGTTTTAAAAGTTTTTGTTACTCTAAATCGATATGTATATATATAAATAAGCATTATTCAGCTTCTTGGTTTGACACTTGGATTTTTAAGGAAAAGATCTGCGTATCCATGTGCATCTCCAAAATATTTATTTAGGTACTTGTAATTACTTTAAAAATCCTCTTTGTTTGTGTTTCATCTGTAGGTATTATAGCTATTCACTGTTGAGAATTTAGAGGTACTTATACCATTTTTTACAAAATGAATGTCCCATAATTCTAGCATTCTGTTTTATATGACCAAGTGCTCATTTCACTCTGTTTAGAGATCATGAAGGAATCATAGTCAAGAACTCCTGAATTTTAAAATAGTATTTAGTAATGACAAATGTTGATATAAATGTATTATGAAATCTTTATGTCTAAGAAAAATAATATTAAACAGCTAATATTAAAAATTTTGTTGGCTAAATAACATTTCAAGAGATGGATGTATTGCATTGATAATTAGCACGATATTTGAATTACAAAAAACTCTTCAATTTAATGCGTATGGTCCATTTTCACTTGTGTTCTATAAAAACCTAAAGGTTCTTAAGCCAAATGATTTCTGTTTAGAATTCTGTTTAGAATACATTTCTCAGAGCATATAGTTTTGGATGATATATATATCCTTGTAAAGGCTGATTTTTTAAAAAGTTCATCCTTTAAAAAATTAAGTCTGTAAGACTTAAAGGCATTGGTATTCTACTTTAACTTTGTTGATGAGTGGAAATCTTTTAATCAAGAATATTACAAGTGGGTCTTTACATCTCTCATTGTCATTAATGAACTAAAAGGTGCATACTTGTTAAACTACATCTCAGAGCCTTATACATCCATAAAAAAGATGTTATTCTACAAGTAGGACCAAAGTGTTACCTTAACATAGATGAACTTTCATTAGTGTAGTATCTTAGTTTTAATTCTATAACATTGTGCTCTTTAATAATCACTAATTATATGTATGGCTTTTTTCCCAATAAAATTTTTAAAGGGCTTATTGAAATATAGTTGACATATAATAGGC